CTTTGAAATATCTGCCTGCTTTGCTTCTGATAATTACTCAGACTGTGTCTCCTTCCCAAGATGAGCAGCCTCGATATAAGTATGTAAGACTATATGCCACTAGATGATGTCACATAGCCTTTATTACAATAGCAAAATTCTATGCCAGGTACTGTTCTAAGTGCTTTGCATACATTAACTCATGTAGTCCCCATATTATACCCATTTTACAGATGGGGAAACCGAAGCACAAAGCGGTTACTTGGCTTGCCTAAGGCCATAGGAGGACTGTGTTGGAGCTGGGGGTCCAATCCAGTAAATCTGCCTTCAAGGTCTGCGTTAGTTCCCCAGTCCAACTTGTGGGTGCTGGAGACTGGAAATATCTTGCCCGCCCCCCACCCTGGCCCCCCTCGCCCTTCCTACCAGACCTGGCTCAGGGCAACTGCTAAGGCCCCGCCCCTCTCCTCATTCCAAGTCAATCACTGGCGTGCGTCCAGGAAACCCAGTTTACGACGACGTCTCTGGTGCGTCACAGAGCGCGGGGGAGGGGCGGGATCACATTAAAAAAAAAAAAAAGCTTCGGACACCCCAACAACGAAGGGGGGACACCACGTCCCTAACTACAACGCCACTAGAAGGGTTGCGCATGCGCGCCAGCCTCCTGCGCAGCCGCAGAAACCACTCAGCGCGCGAGTCTCTGAAAGGCCTAACGTCCATTTTCAATCCTGCGGGTCTTGCGAAGGAAAACCTGAGGTAAGAGGCCCCGCCCCACAGCCATCTCCTCAGCAAATTCCCGCCCTCGGCCCCGCCCCACAGCTATCTCCTCAGCAAATTCCCGCCCTCGGCCCCGCCCCACAGCCATCTCCTTAGCAAATTCCCGCCCTCACCCAAGGACTGGGAGAGCACCCGCGGATTGGCCGATCAACGGTGACGCCTGTCAGTGGCCAGACTCCGATTGGTCAGCGGGTAGTCCCGCCCCCCCCCCCCCCCCCCCCCCCCCCAACCGCGAGTGTGGGAATTCGGCGTCGCGGGAGCTCTCTGATCCACTCAGGGGTCAGGGCATCACTGGTCTCGCGTGCGCGTGACCAGGCCCGGTTTCCGGTGCCAGGACCTTTCCGAAGCGTCGAGTGGCCTAACGGTCACAGCTGTCGCCCATCGGAGAGGCAGGACTACTGCGAGCAGTTTTACCGCGACCTCCGGAGGCCGGCGTGACAGGCTCTGTCACTAAAATAGGTCTGTCCAGTCGTACTTTTTCCTCACCTTGAACTTTCCGTCACGGGAATACACGATTTGGCTTAGGGGCCGGGGCTCTCCTGAGGAGAGAGGGTTTGCTTTGCGGGGAAGAGCGAGTCTTGACTTCGCAGCCTCCAATTTCAGCCGCGGTGTGGAGGGGGGTGCTTTGGGTGGTCCCCACAGCCTTTCCGGAGTGCCCGCGCGTGTAAGCTTTTGAGATTTGACAATTTGTGAAGTGCTTGGTGCTGACTTTCGGGGACGACAGGATCCTTTTACAGTCATTCTCCTGTCAGGGGAGGCAGGTGGGGAGCGAGGAAGGATCCAGATTTCGTTAACAGAGCTTTGAGTTTAAAGAATTGACAAACTCCCGAGTTGATTTCCTGTCAGACCTTTTGCGGTTGAGACATAGAGTCTGAGGCTTTGATGGTAACCGCGTTTGATTTAGAGACAGACTGTGCAGCTTCGCTGTTTTATTGTAAATACGTAAATGAGGAGGAAGAGAAAAACGTAGGGTGTTGGGAGCAGAGGCGGGAGGCGGGAGATCCTGCGAAATCGGAGTCCCTTTGGAGTGGGGGAGGCCGTCGAGGCGTGCGAGGGCCCGGCCCCCTTGCCGCGTGGTCGTTAACAGGAAAGGCCCTGATTTGGTTGGTGGCGGATCGCGTCCCTCCCTCCTCTCCCCGGCTCTCCCCGAGTGCGGCAAACTGGCTTCAGGTTGACTAAAAGATAGCGATTTTCCAAGCAGCTTTGCCGCGCGGTGTTTTCTAAAGCGGGGCGTGGGCTGGGTGCCCTTTTGGGCCTCACTTGTCCGGCCTGCGGCAAGTGCTGGGCGATGGGATGCGGTTCTGGCGGCAAAGGAAGGGCTGCCTTTGAGAGTCCCGCAGGAAGGTTTAGAAAGTGATTGTTCTTAAAACAAACAGAGCGTTTTGCTGTGTGTTCCTCAAAGTGGTCCCGGTGGGAGTGGCGCCTCATTGTGAGCTGTGCCTTATCTGATGAATTAATGGCAGGTGAAAGCCTTGCGCCTCCGGAGCGAATATTTACGACTTTTGAAAATGTCTTTAATGTCTAAAAAAAGTCTTTTAGAAAATCAGACGGCCTCTTGTTCTTATGTTATCAAGAGTTTAGATTTCTGTGGTAAATATAAGTGAGTTTCATTTTAAGTAAACTCATTTTACGAGATTTGAGATTTGAAAGTGAAATTAATTAATTTTGCACAATCTAGCCTTGGGCTCTGAGAAAATGTTGTAAAGCTGTAATTAATCTTGTGGGACGAAGTGAAAAGGAACTAAAGTGTATGGTGTAATGAATAGTTTAAATTTCTGTGGTAAATACAAGTGAGTTTCATTTTAAGTAAACTCATTTTTATGGGATTTGAGATTTAAAAGTGAAATTAATTAATTTCGCACAATCTAGTCATGGTTGGGCTCAGAAAATGTTGTAAAGTTGTGATTTATCTTATGGAAAGAAGTGAAAAGGAATTAAGGTATATGGTGTAATTAAGAGTTTAAATTTCTGTGGTAAATGCAAGTGAGTTTCATTTTAAGTAAACTCATTTTTACGGGATTTGAGATTTAAAAGTGAAATTAATTCATTTTGCACAGTGTAGTCATGGTTGGGCTCTGAGAAAATGTTGTAAAGCTGAAATTATTTATCTTGTGGGAAGAAGTGAGAAGAAACTAAAATGTGTGGTATTATCAAGAGTTTAGATTTCCGGGGTAAATATAAATGAGTTTCCTTTAAACTCATTTTTGTGGAATTTGAGGTTTAAAAGTGAAATTAATTTTGTAGAATCTAGTCATGGTTGGGCTCTGAGAAAATGTTGTAAAGCTGTAATTTATCTTGTGGGAAAAAGTGAAAAGGAACTTAAATTTATGGTGTTATCAAGAATTGGCCAGGCGCGGTGGCTCACACCTGTAATCCCAGCACTTTGGGAGGCCGAGGTGGGCAGATCACTTGAGGTCAGAAGTTCGGGACCAGCCTGGCCAACATGGTGAAACCCAGTCTTTACTAAAAGTACAAAAATTAACTGGGCATGGTGGTGCAAGCCTGTTACGCTAACTACTCGGGAGGCTGAGGGAGGAGAATTGCTTTAACCCGGGAGGCAGAGGTTGCAGTAAGCCGAGATCATGCCACTGCACTCCAGCCTGGGTGACAGAGTAAGACTCTGTCTCAAAAAAAAAAAAAAAAAAAAAAGAAATTTAGATTTCTGTGGTAAATATAAATGAGTTTCATTTTAAGTAAACTCATTTTGTGGGATTTGAGATTTAAAAATGAAATTAATTTTGCACATTCTAGTCATGGTTGGGCTCTAAGGCAATGTTGTAAAGCTGTAATTGTTTGCCTTATGGGAAGAAGTGAAAAGGAATTAAAATTTATGGTGTGTCTACTATGAACCAGGCATGATGCTGAGAGTTTAACTGTGTAATTTTTGGCCTAAATAGCCCTGTGAAGTAGATATTATTCCAACTTTACAGGTTAGAAAATTTGAGGCACAGAGAGGTGAAATATTTGCCTAAAGTGAAACGGCAAATTTGGCAATTTGGACTTGGATTCAAGTGTTTATAACTAAAGCCCAGCTCCTTGCATCATACCCTGGTACCTAAAAGACATAAAAACTCACTTCAGGTGCAATGTGAATGAAAATGACGTTATGACCCAGGCTTGTTGTCTATGTGCTCCTTGAGAAATAGTTCTGTTGGATAGATGCGGTCAATACTCAAAAGCCCTTGCTATCTTTGCCATGCATTACTCTAAGCACTTGACATGTATTAATTTAATCCTCACGATTCCGTGAGGTATGTGCTATTATCATTCCCATTTTACAGACAAAAAAAAAAAAGGATTTAAGTAAGTTGTTCAACTTACTTACACAGCTAGTATGTGGGGGAGGTGGGACCCAAACCCAGGTATTCTGACCACAAGCCTAAGGTCTTAATGCTGTTTGATGCTGCCTCTCATGTAACCAGATATGTGTGACAGTTGCCGTAGAAGTATTAAAGTGTGAGTGTTATTGTAGTTCAGGGAAAGCCGTGTCACATCCACATGGGATGATCATTGGCATGGTGCCCTTGCTTTTTGGAGGTGAAACTTGAAGTAAGCCTTGAAGTTGAATAGATTCTCCTAGGCGGAGACACAACAGGGTATTATGGACGGAGGGCATAACAGGAGCGAGAAGCTCAAAGAGTGAAAGATTGGTGTTGATTTGTATATGTACCAGAGATGTAAACATGTTGGGAGTCCAGTGGTGGACTCACTGCACAGTGCTCCTGTGTCTAACTACAGCCAAATTTTGACAACATTGTTATTAATCCAAATAGGGAGTTCTCTGTTCTCTGGATGTAAGAGCTTGTAACCATTGTCTGCAAACTTGCCTGAAACAGGCTACACAGTAAATATTTTAGGCTTAGAACTGCTGTCCCCAGTCTTTTTGGCACCAGGAACCGGTTTTGGTTTTGTGGAAGACAATTTTTCCACAGATGCAGGGACGGGGGAGTGCTAGCGGGGTATAGTTTCCTAATGAAACTGTTTCATAAGGAGAGTGCAACCTAGATCCCTCGCATGTGCAGTTCACAATAGGGTTTGTGCTCCTGTGCGAATCTAATACTGCAGCTCATCTGACAGGAGGCGGAGCTCAGGCGATAATCCTTGCTAGCTCCTGCTGTGCTCCTAACAGGCCAAGGACCAGTACCAGGCGGTTGCCCAGGGGTTGGGGACCCCTGGCTTAGAGTAAAGGGGCAAGTGGTAAGAAGTGACCTCTGCGCAGTGGGCGGGGTCCTGATTATGGAAGGACCTTGCAGGCCATGGTAGGAGTTTGGATTTTACTGTGTTATTGGTAGCAAAGGTATACCAGGTGATTTTAATAATGAAGTAAAGTGCATAGAGTGTGGTGGTAGACTGCACCATTTACTAGCAATGGGACCTGGGCAAATTACTTAAATCAAGCTTGTCCAACCCGCCTTATTTTGTTGTTGTCGTCATTGTTGTTGTTCTGTTTTGTTTTGTTTTAGGCTTTCGGCAGCCTGAAGCTATGCTTTTTAGTTTCTGTCTCTAGGGATAAGTGGAAAAGAGGGATGAGGAAGGGGCTTTCCTGGCCCAACCAGAAACAAACTAAGAACCCATGACTATATTCCCTCCCTTGGACACCCCTAGTAAACGTTCTTTGCTTCAGTTTCCTCATAAGGAAAATGAGGACAGTAATAGAACCTATCCCACAGGGTTGTCAGTAATTTAGCAAGATAGAATACCTAATCAAAGAATCAAAAGAAAGTACAAATTAAATTAGAAATAATAATTTTAAACTGTGGTTTTGCTAAAAATTCTGTAATTATGATGAAATGATTATCCTTCTGGATAAAAATAATTTGTCAAAACAACTCAAGAAAAAGTAGGATAATTTGACTAGATCATCAACCATGGAGGAACTTAGAAAATGTTATAAAAACTGGACCCAGAGAGTTTTTTTTATAAATTCAACCCTTTGAGCACAAAAATTGTCGTGCGATGTAAACTTTTTAGAGTATAGAAAGAGATGAAAGGCTTCCCAGCTAATTTTGCAGAGCAATTTTGATACCAAGTGTTAATAATGTAGCAATACAACACTGATTCATTAATTGTGAGAAATATACCATCTCACCAATGTAAGATCTTAGAAATAGAGATGCAAACAATTTCTAAATAAAACACCAACAAATTGAATGTTGTTGTTTATAATCAGCTGGACCCCTCACCCCAAGAACATTAAGAAATGTATTAATATGTTGCATCAGTAGATCAAAAGAGAAAAGTCACTTAGTCATCTGATGCCAAGAAGCTATTTGGTACTATGTATTATCTGTCCTGGTTTTAAAACTACATGCAGGACCAGCAGGATACTACCTTAGTTTATTTTGGAACATCTGGCTGACCCCAACAGCCCTCCTTAGTGGGAAGAAGTAGAGGAGAATTTTCAAACGTGGAGACCTATCCATTGTTTCTACCTCTAGGAATTTATCCCATAGAACTACTTGCACAGGTGCAAGACTGTTCTGCAGTGTTCTTTATAAGAGCAAAACTTTAGAAGTAACTTGAATATCTATGAATTGGGGGCTGTGTTTAATAAATCATGGCATATTTACAAGATAGAACACTAAGAAGTCGTTACAGTAACTACAGTAGACCTAAAAGTACTGGTTTGGAAAGACTCTTTCCACCACAGGTTAGTTTTGCCTGTTTTTGAGTTTAATATCAATTGAGTCATATACTGTACTCTTTTGTTTCTGGCTGTTTTTAAACCCAAGGTTATGGTTGTGAGATTCGGCCTTGCTGTATACAGCAGTAGTTGGTTTATTCTTATTGCTGCGAAGTTCCTTTATATAAATATACCACAATTTAATTACTGATAGCCTGTATAAGTTTTATGGTCAGAAAACTCAAATAGTTTAAAAAGTGAAATTTGATTGAAGTTACAGCCCCAATTAGAGAGGTATTTTATAACTTGATACTTCTATGCAACATTAGTCTGCGTTTATCTAACTCGAGTTAGTTCTCCCATCTTCTTTATCCCTTTTGATTTCTGTCTTTTGGGTTCATGGTCATTAGTATCTCCACTATAGAATGAAAGGGAAACAGGAAAGAGATGAAACCTGAATCTCTTAATTGTGCCTCTCATTACTGCTCTGGTTCAGAAAGGATAGGGTAGCTCTTTCATTAACGTACCCTTCCCAGTAACTGTGATGCAGACATTCAAAGCAAATTTCTAGTACAAGATATAATCCGATACTCTTGCAGCCAGTTTTCTAGTTCCATAGTAAAGTGACTCAGAGCCATAACCAAACCTTCCTAATTTTAGATTGTTTGGCTTACCTTTCACATCCACTTATTTAGGTTTAATATAAAATTTAATAAGGCAATCCTAACTTGAAAGTTGAAATGGACCTTAGAGATCATCTCAACTGGTGTTCGAAACCTGGTGGATGAGGAGGTGGTGTCTCTTGTGGTCCGCCCAGCCCACATAGTCGGGGGGGACCCAATCCAGAATAGACTCCTGGCTTACATTTTGGAGGCAATGCTTTCTCCTTAGTCAAGAGCCTTTTGGAGCTCCTTTACAAAAGCAGTTAGCCCTTGCGTTCTCTTGTTCATTTGTTTCCAGCATTTACTCTGTAGGCTTTAAGTTACTAAGCAGTCACTTCACAGTTTGTAATTGTGTTTGATTTGATTCTTATTTCTAGTCATGAGCAATATGGCCCTTCAGTTTTGAAAGATTTATTCTAAATTGGCCATGGAAGAATTCTGGTTTTGTCACTCTCTAAAATTCAACCCAAAGTCCAATTCTATTTGAGTTAGCATTCTGAGAGTATATCCATATTATTAAGGTAGTAAGTGTATGAAGTAACTTTTTTATGCGTTGCTTTTCAGGAGTAGAGGTTTACCACTCTTAGGTGACTAAGCAGTATCACAAATAAACCCTCCAGCAAGTTTAAAAATAATTAGGTCCAACTCAGAGGAAGTGGAGTTTCTCCTGTTGCACAAAAATGATGTCTAACAGCTCCAGTGAAATCGATGTGGTTTGTATTCAAATTGAAAATCTGTCTTTGTTTCCCTTTTAATTTGTTGGTAAATTTTCCTCAGATAAAAACAAGAATACCTACTTACGATGAAGATGACAACACTATTCTTTATGCGTATGAAACAAAACCTGAATTTGTCAATAAAGTATGTTAATTGCTAATTGCCAAATATATTAAAAATAAATCATTAACTACTTTTAAAATATTAGCAGGAACCGAATATTGTATCTGACGCATCCTGTAATACTGAAGAGCAACTGAAGACAGTTGATGATGTCCTTATTCATTGCCAGGTATGGAAGTTCTGTCTCTTCAATGTAGTTTTACCAATTATATGACTACATTGTATTATAATAGGTTATATATGATGCTCTGCAAAACCTGGATAAGAAGATTGATGTGATTCGTAGAAAGGTTTCAAAAATCCAACGTTTCCATGCGAGATCCCTGTGGACAAATCATGTAAGTGTTATAAAAAACATTTTTACAACTGTTGTTGGTTTATGCTGTGTTTGTGTGATTTCAGAAGCGATATGGATATAAAAAGCATTCTTACCGGCTTGTTAAAAAGCTTAAACTCCAGAAAATGAAGAAAAATGAGGTTTACGAGACATTCTCCTACCCTGAAAGTTACAGCCCCACTTTACCAGTGTCAAGGCGTGAGAATAATTCCCCGAGCAACCTTCCAAGGCCATCCTTTTGCATGGAAGAATACCAGCGAGCTGAGCTGGAGGAGGACCCGATCCTCAGCCGCACTCCGAGTCCAGTGCATCCCTCAGATTTCTCTGAGCATAATTGTCAGCCGTATTATGCATCTGATGGTGCAACGTATGGTTCTTCTTCAGGGCTCTGCCTTGGCAACCCTCGGGCTGACAGCATCCACAACACTTACTCAACTGACCATGCTTCTGCAGCACCACCTTCAGGTATGCTGGCCCAGGGAGAGCCCAATTTGGTATCTTTTTTTTCTTTTCCCCCTCTCCATTGAAGTTACAAGGTCACCAGTTGAAAATGACGGTTACATAGAGGAAGGAAGCATCACTAAGCACCCTTCAACCTGGTCGGTGGAAGCAGTGGTCCTATTTCTAAAACAAACAGATCCTCTTGCATTATGCCCTCTTGTCGACCTCTTCAGAAGCCATGTAATGTATCTTTTGATCCTGTTTTCCTGCTGATTAATTATCGTTAAGTTTCTTCTCTCCATAGGAAATTGACGGGAAGGCTCTGCTCCTACTCACGAGTGACGTGTTGCTGAAGCACTTGGGGGTGAAGCTGGGAACGGCTGTGAAGCTATGCTACTACATTGACCGACTTAAACAAGGAAAATGCTTTGAAAATTGAAAAAATCCTTGTGCAAATTTAGATTGGGCCAACTTCTAGAGGCACCAATGCCTTCTTAGTGTGGAATCATTTTTCTGCCCTTTAGTCGTTTTTGTTTTGTAGAAAGTATCTCTCAAAATATATTATAGCTAGAATTGTAGAACTATGTTATAGTCCAGTCTACTTCTTTAAAAACCATTTAAACTGCTAGATAGTATTAGAATAGTCCAATAGAAAATTCATTCTTTATAGGTCTTTAAAAATTACTTTTATTATATTGTTTACAAATATATTTCATGCAAGAAACAGAAAAAAAAAAAAACCCTTTGATTCTGGTTCATCTCGATACAGAGAACCAAAACAGCTAAGAGAGGTATTATCAGGGTTGACAACTCCTATGATTGAATCTATGGGAATTATTCCTCAGAAGAGAATTTAAAGGTGTACCCATATATATCTCTTTCTGGAGTATTTTATCTGTCTGATGTTGCAGTATTCTACAAGTTTCCAGAAAGAGAATAGCCATATAAATTATTTTCCTTTCTGCTATTATTTCTCTATATGTTTTATTTATTCAGATTTAGAGTAAAAAATAAGCATATAAACTTTTATTATGTGCTCTTAACAGTTTTAAGATAAACTATAGGATAGATAGAATGGTTATTTTATGCAAGAAATATTGTACCGCAAGGGTGGTTTGGATGAAGTCTGACTACTTTTTTTCAAACAAACTATTATATTAAAACTGTCATATTTTGGCTAAGTTTGGACCTATAACTACACTTTCATTGTTTGCATCTCTCTATGAAGATACGTCTGTCCAAACTTTTAAAAGGCATAACTGTATTTTATGTGTTTATTCTTTATATAGATAGTATTTTATATTTTATTCTCACCCGAAGTATTCACACAATCTTTTTAAAAAAAATTTGAAATGGCATTTTGTATTGCCACAGAGGTAGGATGAGCCATATATTAGTGAAATGTTTTATTTTGTAAAATATAAATGGATTATTTGCCATCATTAGTACCTCTCAACTTACTTTTTAGAGGACAAGAAACAATCTGTAGATTGGTTTCCATACAGGGAAGTTCTCCGTCCTATGCAATGTTTCTAATTAATTTGCTTAATTCTGAGCCATTAATCCTGCTACACTTTGAATGATACATTAATTCAGACTAATCTTTGGGGGCTTTATTTTGTAAGTTAGAACTTTCAAGGGAAACATGTTCAACACTATTATTTTGTTATAAATTTATAACTTTGTTATTACATTGTGTAACAAATATAAGGTTTACGAGCTATGAGAATTGGTGCTATCACCATTAGCTATTTGCTGTAATGTCAAGAAAATGTTCACCAGATGCAAGAATGTACCTTTTCTTTTTAGAAAGCCAAATGTACTTTAGACATGAATGCAACTATTTAAAGAATAGCTTCATCAATGTTATTCCTTACATGTCATAAGATTCTTACTTAAACTTGGTCTTCTTTCAAATTGTTTGTATGAAGATGCTGTACCCACTTGAACAGTCCTCAGGTGTTTACATAAATACTATGTTTTACAGTTTTCATATTTTAAAATATTAATAAAGTTAAATCACAATAGTTCATTGAAAGCCTCAGATGTGATTTCATTTATCAT